AAAGAAATGTGTCTGCCAGGCAACCAAGGGCTCATGGAAAGGTGTGGTTTCTGTACAAATGCTATTTGTCTAATATTTTGTGCTGTTAATGACTGTCCCATTAGCATCTTCACTACACTTACTTTCATAGAAAGGAGAAACATGATTTATAGAGCCCTTTAGTGACAAGGGTGAGGATCCTACACACTATGTTGCTGGTTTCCTAGTCTTCAGCAAGAAAGTGTAGGAGAGAAGCAAAAAACGTCCTGTTCAACCCCTGCTCCTGGATGTGGCAAGGAAGAGGAGTTACCCGGCTTGAAACAAAAGAAATCCTAAGTCTGACACACAATGTCATGTTTAAATTCCCCTTTCTCCAAAATGTAAAATAAATCTGCTTCCATCTTCTAAAATACTATGGGACTAAACATCCTTTTGTTATGCTAAGGAAAAGCCAGTATTCGCGTTGATTTAGAAGAGGGATGTTCTGGTTATAGAACGATGCTGTGTCTCAGAAACACTTAAATACTATTAAGCTAGAAATAGAAGGGAAAATAATGCTTCCCCGCATCTCCCCTCAAGTGTAGTCCTCTTTTTTTAGCCTGATTTCCGACGAAATGTCTGAATGCCTACAGTTATTTGGCCATCCTGAAAAGTGCAACTTATCCTGACGTCTCGAGGGACGGAAAAGTTACCGAAGTCCAAGGAATGAGTCACTTTGCTCAAATTTGATGAGTAATATCAGGTGTCATGAAACCCAGTTTCGAAGGAGAGGGGAGGGGGCGTCAGATCTGCAGACGGAAGCAGGCCGCTCCGGATTGGATGGCGAGACCTCGATTTTCCTAAAATTGCGTCATTTAGAACCCAATTGGGTCCAGATGTTATGGGCATCGACGAGTTACCGTCTCGGAAACTCTCAATCACGCAAGCGAAAGGAGAGGAGGCGGCTAATTAAATATTGAGCAGAAAGTCGCGTGGGGAGAATGTCACGTGGGTCTGGAGGCTCAAGGAGGCTGGGATAAATACCGCAAGGCACTGAGCAGGCGAAAGAGCGCGCTCGGACCTCCTTCCCGGCGGCAGCTACCGAGAGTGCGGAGCGACCAGCGTGCGCTCGGAGGAACCAGAGAAACTCAGCACCCCGCGGGACTGTCCGTCGCAGTAAGTGCCCGCGCGGTGCTGGCCGCGGCTGCCTTTGGTGTCTTCTCCTCCTACCCCTTCCCAGAAATCCAACATGAAAATCCTCGTGGCCTTGGCAGTCTTTTTTCTTGTCTCCACTCAGCTGTTTGCAGAAGAAATAGGAGCCAATGATGATCTGAATTACTGGTCCGACTGGTACGACAGCGACCAGATCAAGGTGAGGCCCCTTCCCAGGACGGCCCGCACCCTACACGCCCTTTGTCCGTGCTTTTGTCTCCCAGGAGGAACTGCCGGAGCCCTTTGAGCATCTTCTGCAGAGAATCGCCCGGAGACCCAAGCCTCAGCAGTTCTTTGGATTAATGGGCAAACGGGATGCTGGTGAGATAGGCGACCGTCCCTAGGTGTCTTGGCATGTAGTTAATGACAATTCGTCTCTTGTCAGATTCCTCAATTGAAAAACAAGTGGCCCTGTTAAAGGCTCTTTATGGTAAACATTCCTATAAATCTTTATTTTACTATATATGTGTTTGCTAATTTTATCTTTCTTCTAGGACATGGCCAGATCTCTCACAAAAGTAAGTTCAAAATTATTTTGACATTTATCAAAATATTAAAATACCCCTAAATGTATTTTTCCAGGACATAAAACAGATTCCTTTGTTGGACTAATGGGCAAAAGAGCTTTAAATTCTGGTATGTATGAAATTATGACTGAAAATAGACAGTAAAAAACACTTTATCTCTTCTTTGTTTTCAGTGGCTTATGAAAGGAGTGCAATGCAGAATTATGAAAGAAGACGTTAATAAACTACCTAACATTATTTATTCAGCTTCATTTGTGTCAATGGGCAATGACAGGTAAATTAAGACATGCACTATGAGGAATAATTATTTATTTAATAACAATTGTTTGGGGTTGAAAATTCAAAAAGTGTTTATTTTTCATATTGTGCCAATATGTATTGTAAACATGTGTTTTAATTCCAATATGATGACTCCCTTAAAATAGAAATAAGTGGTTATTTCTCAACAAAGCACAGTGTTAAATGAAATTGTAAAACCTGTCAATGATACAGTCCCTAAAGAAAAAAAATCATTGCTTTGAAGCAGTTGTGTCAGCTACTGCGGAAAAGGAAGGAAACTCCTGACAGTCTTGTGCTTTTCCTATTTGTTTTCATGGTGAAAATGTACTGAGATTTTGGTATTACACTGTATTTGTATCTCTGAAGCATGTTTCATGTTTTGTGACTATATAGAGATGTTTTTAAAAGTTTCAATGTGATTCTAATGTCTTCATTTCATTGTATGATGTGTTGTGATAGCTAACATTTTAAATAAAAGAAAAAATATCTTGAAGATTTTTGTCACATGTCTTTTATTAACATTTA